GTTCCGCGGAATTCAAGGGCCAGACCCACTTTATAATATAAATATTTTTTATAATAGAATTATTTTATAATAAATATTTTTATTTACTCACCCTTTTATAATAGAAATATTTTAACATAAAATGTAGACAAAAAAGTGTAATGAACCTTCTATGTACCCATCACCCCGCTATCAACATTTTGCCATCCTTGTTTTATTCTTTTTTCATTTTTTTGTTGCTTTTTTATTTACAGTTTTTTTTTTAAGTCAGTCTCACTCTGTCACCCAGGCTGGAGTGCAGTGGCAGGGTCATGGCCCCACTGCAGCTTCGACCTCCTGGGTTCGAGCGATCTTCCAGCGTTAGCTTCCCAAGTAGCTGGGACTACAGGTGTGAGCGGCCACGCCAAGCTAATTTAATTAAATAAATAATTAAAAAAAATTTTTTGTACAGACGAGGTCTCACTATGTTGCTCAGGCTGGTCTCGAACTCCTGGGCTCAAGCGATCCTCCCGCTTCGGCTTCCCAAGTGCTGGGATTACAGGTTTGAGTCACAGCGCCCGGCCGGTTGGGGGTATTTTAAAGAAACCATCATATGGTTTCAGCATTAAATACTTCAGCCTATAGCCCTTAACAGATACACGCGACGAGATTAACTACAATTCCTTAATATCATCTAATAGCGAGTCCATCCTCGGGTTTCCCAAAAATAATGCCTTTCTACAGTCGGTTTATTTCAGTTAAGATCCAAACAGGCCCACATAGCATTTCCCCCGCTCCCCGCTCCTTTCCTCTTTTAATTTTCCCATGCCAATCATTTCTCTCTGGGCCCGCCTTTTCCCAGTCTGAGCCAATCCAAATGGAGGCGGAAGCGCTCCGCCTTCATCGCCTGGAACTCTGGGAGGTGCTTATTTCTGGGCACGCCCCCTTTCCCCTCTGAGCCAATCGGAGCAGGGCCGAGAGCGCACCGGGCACTGGCTTCCTTTCCCGGAGCTCTGGGCTTTCCTCTGGGCCCACCTCTTCGTCCTCTGAACCAATCAGGACCGGCCTGGCAGTGTCATGGCTGCCCACAGGTCTGCAGGCACTCGGTACGCCGCTAACGCGGCGAGGTAGCTCGGTGCGTCTCGCGGTACCAGTGCGAATCATCGGGCTATCCAGGTCCGAGATCCTAGTCTCCTGTCGGCTCTGAGGAGGATGGGTAAGGGCACTCGGCGGGCAAGGACCCTGGGGAAATGAAATTGTGTGTGTCATTTTAAATTTAGATCCTTCTGCGGATACATGGGACCTCTTCTCACCTTTAATATCATTATGGATAAACAGGTTTTACATTTATTTGGGCTTTGCTGTTAGCATTAGCCTTTGGATTTGTGTCCAGATTGTCATCAAGACGCAGGTAAGTGGAGTTATTTTTTTTTTAATGGAGTATGATGGATTTTGTGTAATTATTTGTCTTCAAGGGCAAGAACTTACAGGAAAAATCTGTTCCAAAAGCAGCTCAGGATTTGATGACAAATGGTTATGTCTCCCTTCAAGAGAAAGACATCTTTGTGTCTGGAGTGAAGATTTTTTATGGTTCTCAGACTGGAACAGCGAAGGTAAGAAATTTATATGATGCTTTTCCTTTGGTACTTTATTTGATGTTTTTTTTGGTCCTATTAGGGATTCGCAACAGTTCTTGCTGAAGCAGTTACATCCCTGGATCTGCCTGTGGCCATTATTAATCTAAAAGAATATGATCCAGATGATCATCTGATAGAAGAGGTTGGTAATTGTCTTTTTCTTCAGTCAAAACTTGTTCCACTGAAACAATTACTTTCTTGGTTAGGTGACTAGTAAAAATGTCTGTGTCTTCCTGGTTGCGACATACACTGACGGCCTACCAACTGAAAGTGCAGAGTGGTTCTGCAAATGGTTAGAGGAAGCATCCATTGATTTTCGATTTGGCAAAACTTACCTGAAGGGTATGAGATATGCGGTATTTGGCCTGGGAAATTCTGCCTATGCTAGCCACTTCAACAAGGTAGGTCTATATTGAATTATAGGAATAAATTCGTGCTTTTAGCCTATCTATCTTTTCCTCACAGGTTGGCAAAAATGTTGACAAGTGGCTCTGGATGCTTGGCGCGCATCGTGTGATGAGTCGAGGGGAGGGCGACTGCGACGTGGTTAAAAGCAAGCACGGCAGCATTGAGGCCGACTTCAGAGCATGGAAGACCAAGTTCATCTCCCAGCTGCAGGCACTTCAGAAAGGGGAGAGAAAGAAGTCCTGTGGCGGCCACTGCAAGAAAGGCAAATGTGAATCTCACCAACATGGCTCAGAGGAGAGGGAGGAAGGATCTCATGAGCAGGATGAATTGCATCATAGAGACACCGAGGTATACCGCCTGTGTGTTCATCTCTCGAGGCTAACAATGTATTTCTGAAGCATTTCTCTTCCAGGAGGAAGAACCCTTTGAGAGCTCCAGTGAAGAAGAGTTTGGTGGTGAGGACCATCAGAGCCTAAATTCCATTGTTGATGTTGAAGATTTGGGCAAAATTATGGATCATGTGAAGAAAGAAAAGGTACCGTTACTTTGGGAAATGTTGCACTTGGCTCTGGATTTCATTCTTTTTTATTTTAATGCAGAGAGAAAAGGAACAGCAGGAAGAGAAGTCTGGTTTGTTCAGGAACATGGGGAGGAATGAAGATGGTGAAAGAAGAGCTATGATAACTCCTGCTCTCCGAGAAGCCCTTACTAAACAAGGTGAAAATCTTCAAGAATTGTTGTTATATGACTCCAACTTTGTGTTCCCTGCTTTTCCACTCAGGTTATCAGTTGATTGGGAGCCACTCGGGGGTGAAGCTTTGCAGGTGGACAAAGGTATTTTTTTTGTTTTTATTCAATATGTCTATTATTCAAATTGTGATTTGTTTACTTGTCATAGTCCATGCTCCGAGGGAGAGGAGGTTGTTACAAACACACATTCTATGGAATTGAGAGCCATCGCTGCATGGAAACCACCCCGAGCTTGGCGTGTGCTAATAAATGTGTCTTCTGTTGGCGGTAAGTAAAAATGAAAGGTCATGGTGATCGAAGGGTCTTTTAGAACTTTGCATCTTGTTCCTAGGCACCACACCAACCCCGTGGGCACTGAGTGGCGGTGGAAGATGGACCAGCCTGAAATGATCTTGAAGGAAGCCATTGAAAACCATCAGAACATGATTAAGCAGTTTAAAGGTATTTATCTTCCCTCTACAAAGGAATGCTAATGTAGCTGGGTCCTTCTCACTGTATTCTCCAGGAGTACCGGGCGTCAAAGCAGAACGCTTTGAAGAAGGAATGACGGTAAAGCACTGTGCATTGTCCCTCGTGGGAGAACCAATAATGTACCCAGAGATCAACAGGTTTTTGAAGCTACTCCACCAGTGTAAAATTTCCAGCTTCCTGGTCACAAACGCACAATTTCCTGCGGAAATCAGGTGAGTTCTCCAGCCTATGGAGAGATGCTGCTTTCTTTCTTCTTTTAAAAAAAATATTACTAAGGAACCTCGAGCCGGTTACTCAGCTGTATGTCAGTGTGGATGCCAGTACCAAAGACAGCCTGAAGAAAATCGACCGCCCACTCTTCAAGGATTTCTGGCAGAGATTCCTTGACAGTTTAAAAGCCTTGGCAGTCAAGGTAAGAATTATGACATCTTAAAAATAAATAAATAACAACGAACTTGGCTTTTCCTTTGTTTTAGCAACAACGAACTGTCTACAGACTGACGCTCGTGAAAGCATGGAACGTGGACGAGCTCCAGGCCTACGCGCAGCTCGTGTCCCTGGGGAATCCTGACTTCATCGAAGTGAAGGTAAGCCCCTGCTGACTCTGGTGGCTGTGGTGAGTCATCTCTGATGGTTATACTGTTTCCACAGGGCGTTACCTACTGCGGAGAAAGTTCAGCAAGCAGTCTTACCATGGCCCACGTGCCCTGGCATGAGGAAGTGGTACAGTTTGTCCACGAGTTGGTGGATCTGATCCCCGAATATGAAATTGCATGTGAACACGAACACTCTAATTGCCTCCTGATAGCACACAGAAAGGTAAGAATAACTCAAACATGGATTCTTCTGTTTTACTCCTTCTGTTGTTCGTTCTTTCTTCCAGATGGTCCAGGTTTCCTTTGGAATCTTCCCCATCTGTTTGAAGAACTTCCTTTAGCAATTCTCTTAGAGCCAGTGTGATAGCAACCAGTCCTCTTAGTTTTCCTTCATCTGCCACTGTCTTGGTTTCCTCTCCATTCCTGAAGGATGTTTTTGGCAGGTAAAGTATTCTGGATTGACAGCTCTTTTCTTTCCTTCTGGCTTCTCTGGTATCTGATGAAAAATTCTTTGTCATTTGATTGTTTTTCTCCTTTAGGTAAGATGTTTCTCTCCCTGCTTTCAAGATTTTTAAAAATATTCAGGTCTTGAGTTTTCAGAAGTTTGATTACAGGTTGCCTTGGACTGGATTTCTTTGGGTCTGTTGTTTTGGAGGCATGCTCAGCTTCCTGAATCTGCAGGTATATGCCCTTTACAAATTGGGGGAATTTCTAGTTGTTCTCCAGATACTTTTTTCAGCCTCATCTTATTTCTCTTTTCTTTTTAGATCTCTGATGACACAAATGTTAGATTTTTTTTTGTTATGGTCCCACAGGTATCTGAGGCTTTGTTTGTTTCTCTTTTAGTCTCTCTGTTTTTTAGACTCTTGTTCTAACTTTAGATTGATTCATTCTGTCTTTTTACTCTTCCATTCTGTTGAACCATTTATTATTTTAGTTATTGTATTTTTCAGTTCTAAAATTTCCATTTGATTATTTTCCTATTTCTATTTAACTATTTCTCCTTCCTCCCTCCCTTCCTTCCTTCCTCCCTCCCTTCCTTCTTCTCTTTTTTTATTTTCCTTCTTCTTCTTCCTCTTCCTCTTCCTCTTCTTCTTCTTCTTCTTTCTTCTTCCTTCTTCCTTCTTTCTTCTTCTTCTTTTCTTTTTTTTTTTGAGAGAGAGAATCTCACTCTGTCATCCAGGCTGGAATCCAATGGCACAATCTCGGCTCACTGCAACCTCCACCTCCGAGTTCAAGTGATTCTCCTGCCTCAGCCTCCTGAGTAGCTGGGATTACAGGCGTGTACCACCATGCCCAGCTAATTTTCTCATTTTTATTAGAGATGGGGTTTCACCATGTTGGCCAGGCTGGTCTTGAACTCCTGGCTTCCAGTGATCCACCCACCTCCACCTCCCTGGGATTACAGGCATGAGCCACCACGCCCAGCCAACTTTCTATTTATCATGTCCGTTTTTAATTGCCCATTGAAGCACATTTGTGATGGCTACTTTAAAATCTTAATCAGATAATACCAACGCACATACCACGTTGGCATCTTTTGATTGTCTTTTCTCATTCAAGTTGAGATTTTCCTGTTTCTTGGTATGATAAGTGATTTTCAGTTGTTTCCCAGACATTTTGGGTGTTATGTTAGGAGACTCTGGATCTTATTTATTAATAAATCTTCTGTCTTAGCCAGCCTCCTTTGACACTGCACTGTGGGGATGGCATGAGAGGGTGTTACCTCCTTACTTCCAGGGAGAGGTAAAAGTCCATTTCCCCCCTCAGCTTCTATTGACCTATTGTAGGAAGGGTGCCTTGTTACTGCCAAGTAGGGGCAGAAGTTCTGGCTCCCGTCAGCCTCCTGTGATACCATTCTGATGAGGAAGGGAGAGCCATCTTGTGACTGTTCCCCCCTTAGACTCCACTGACATTATAGGATGGAGGCGGGGGGGGGGCCTTATTGCTGCTGGGTGGTGGCAGAAGTCCTGGTTCTCCACTAAGCTTCTTCTGACACCACTCAAGTGTATGGGGGAGAGGTGCCTTGTTACTGCTAGGTGGAGTGAAAGTCCAGGCTCCCTGTGTAGTCTGTATGACATTACAGCTGGAGGGGAGGAGGAGGGCAGGATTCCCCGCTCACCTTCTCTGATACCGCCCTGGTAGTAGGAGTCAAGAAGAGTGCCTCATTATAACCAGGTGAAGGTGGGAATCTAGGTTCCCCACTCAGTATTTGCTGACCGGATGGGAATGAGGCCCGTTTTTCTCATGGCCTAGGTTGGTTATTGTCTAAAAATTTTCTGTCTTGCTAGGCTGCCCTGTTCCTGCTGTCCTAAGAGAGCAGCCTTTACTTGGGACTCTTTTTTTTTTAATCCAATAATTGTCCGCAGCCATTGGTGTTTCTGGCTTGCAGCCCAGTCCAGGATATCTGAGCCAAAAATAAAACTCAAGAAAGCCACCACCATGTTGTTCCTCAGATCCCAAGGCCCCTAGCCAGTGTGCCTTCTTATCTCTACCTTTGAGAATCTTTTTGCTTGCCTTATATGTAATATCCTCTATTTTTAGCTGTACTTAGCAGGCAGAATAGGGAGAGGCACGTCTACTCCATCTTGTCCAGAACCAGACATTATACCACTGTAGAGTTGGGGTTCACATCTCCTAGTGAACAGTAATGCCAATCCAGATGGGACTATTTGATATTGGTAGATTATTTCCAGGTGAACTCATTTTCTTTATTTAATTGAAAGGTGTCGCCCAGTTAAGGTTGTATGGCTGCTCTTGCAGTGTTACTGGAAAGAATTTCCTGACACATGAAAACATCTTTTCCTAATCCTAATCAGATCTCATCAGATCCCATTTAATAAATGGCTAGCAATTTACTCTAAGGGTACTAGTGTTGAAAAGCAGAGATGTGGCCAGGCACGGTGGCTCACACCTGTAATCTCAGCACTTTGGGACGCCAAGGCAGGTGGATCACCTTAGGTCAGGAGTTCGAGACCAGCCTGGCCAACATGGTGAAACCCCATCTTTACTAAAAATACAAAACTTAGCTGGGTGTGGTGGCTGGCACCTGTAATCACAACTACTTGGGAGGCGGAGGCAGAAGAATTGCTTGAACCTGGGAGGCAGAGGTTGCAGTGAGCCAAGATCGTGCCACTGGGCGACAAAATGAGACTCTGTCTCAAACATAAATAAATAAATAAATAAATAAATAAATAAATAAATAAATAAAATGAAGCAGAGATGTAACTAAAAGACAAGGGAAAGAAGCAGAAAAGGAGCAAAACAAACCCTAAAGACTAGAAGAATACACTAAAATGATCATACAATCCATACATAACCGAGGGCAGATATCAACTACTCAACATCTTCCTTGTTTATGCCGCTAATTCCAAGCTTATTGTTTCTCTACATTTTGGAACATGTGACATATCACATAACATGCAAGAGAAACACCTAATCATTTTATTGGATTTGTAATGGCCTTCACAATCGGTTCCTTTTTCACTTCATTTCATGCTCCCTCCCTGGGCTTTTAAACGGTACTGCCATATTCCTTCTTTCTTCTGTGCATTTATTTGCTCAAGGTATTTCTTTGGCCAGAAACGCCCTCCTTTCCCTACCCACCCCAATTCACCTTGTGTAGTTCCACTCTTTAAAATTGTAAAACAAACTTCTTTTCCTTTGAGACTACTTCTGTCAGATCTGTATGTACATATACCAAGCATGCCTCCTCCAGGAAGCTGTGAGTTCCTAGAACACCAGGACCGTTACTCCCAGTACTTTCTAGAGTAACTGGTACATATCAGATTCTCCGTGTGCTTAGTGGATCAATAGCCCCCTTTCCTTCATCCGCTTTCCTTTCTCATTGTCTTCCCTTCTGGAATCAGAAACTTTGTTCCATCTTCTTTGCTAGTTTTGGTACCTACCAACCTTCTTCCTTATCATTCATTCACTCCATTTATTCAGTAAATATTTACCAGGCTGAGTTTGCTATTTTGTATGTCATCAGTGACCTGCTAATTGTTAAATCCAGTGACCTTTTCTCATTCACCATACCTTCCTTTTTCTGCAGCAGGAAACTGATGCCATCCATGCTTGGTGAAAGTCATCCCTATCTACTGTACTGTACTTTTTTGATTATAGTAAAATTGGCTAGCAGAAATAAGAATATTGTTACAAAGTAGAACATTGAAAATTCCCCAGTTGTGACATTTGTTTATCTACTTCACAAATTTTGTTTGCCTTTTTTTTTTTTGGAGATGGAGTCATTTTGTTTGCCTTTTTTTTT